TTGCTGTCTCTAAAGGGACCTCTCAGGATAGAGATTGCATTTCTTAGTAGTTTACCATAGTAAAGAGTCTGAAACTTATAGACCCTGTAGCCTAGTATTTCTACAGTTACCTAATTTTTGTCTCAGGTTCATATTTACAGAGTTCATGAGCTTGATATAAAAATCAGAATGTCCATTAATTTACAGTAAAAAAAAAAAAAAAAACTGCCTTGGGAAACAGACTCTCAGGTCTTGGCTAGCACATTCTCTTCCCTGTAGATTTACCACATGGGAAACCACGTTATAATTAGGAGGTTGCTTAGTGAGTATGTAGGCAGAACAAGCGGTATGTTTGGAATGTGTGATGGACTCAGGCTTTTCTTAACTTCTCAAAGACCGGTTAGTTACCTCATCTGGCAATTGGGGGTAATAATATTAAATACTACATTGCATAGGGCATTGGGAAGATTAGGCGAAAGGATCCATGTAGAGTGTATACTGCAAATTGCTAAACACAGTGTCTGGCACAGGTGTCCTCCTCTTAACTCTGGTAAGTAGTCAACATTTTAATCCCTCAGTTAGGATACAAATACTACTGTAACCTCATTGTGAACGTAGAAAACTCTTCCTTCTAAATACTGCTTGAATGAGAAAGGCCAGATTTTCTTTTCCTCTTCTAATGATCGTCCTTAGAAGACGATGTTTGACCAACCCATTTCTGACTGTTAAATGCTTTTTTTCTCCCATTGAGTTAAACTGACTCATTCAGTCTACCTAATGTCAGATCTTGAGTCCTGGGCTCCATTTTGCTCTTTTTAGGTTGCCCATTTTGAATGTTCTGCTCAATCCATTTTATTAGGTTGAGCTCTATGAAATTGCTGATATTCTCCTGGTTTTCATCCACAAAAATGGCAGTGTCATATGGTTTAACCTGATATAATGTATAATGATTTTAAATTTTAATTCCTTTCAGATGATCCTAGCAGTTCCTATTCCAAGTCAGTTGATGAGGTCTGAGCCCCCCCACCCCTTTTTTTTTTTTTTAATGTATAAGGCCTGAACTGTTATACTTCTTTCCCTGTGATCAGGTTCCAAGAAGGTTCTTCTGTTGTATGTGGGCATGTGTCTTTTGTATAGTGTATCATTTTTCCTTTTCTCTTTACATTTAGATCAGACCAGCATTAACCAGGCGAATGATTACTTGTACTTCCTTAACTGATAGTTTACGTTTTGCATTTATTATTAATTTTTTTGATTGTTAAGCCAAAGTTTGCTGCTCAGTATACATTCTGTTTATTATATTCTAGGACATAAGCATTAATTTTAAAACCGTCACAGCTTTGGTAAGGATATTGTGGATTAGTACCAGGATTGGTAGATTTCTTCTGTTATACTAGAATTTCAGTGTAATGCTGATAGATCAAAGTCAGAATGCCTGTTGGATACTCTGTTCAATACTTGCACGACGGGATCTTTCATACTCCAAACCTCAGCATCTGGCAGTATACCCAGGTAATAAGCCTGCACATGTACTCACTGAATCTAAAATAAAAGTTGAAAAAAACAAACCAAAACAACAACAACTACAAAAAGTCAGAATGCGTAACAATTGAAAAAAAAAAAAATTCGGTTTTATTTTGTGCACATAACATCCATTGCATTTAGGAAATAATCTGTATTTATTTTTTATTTATTGTTAAACGTATTTATTATTTTTATTATTATTTAGAAAAGAATCTGTTGGATTGCTCCTCTGACAGATTAGCTCCTTTCCCCTCCTGTTTCTGGTTCTTGTCCATTTACAGTATGTCAGTTCTACATGATTATATCTATCTTTGGGTAGATACATTTCTGTGCTTTCCCCCTGAATATTGTGTCACAAAGAGTTTTCCAATTTGGCATTTAATTTCCTAGTCATTATTTTTAAATCTCTAAGAATCTTAAACAGTTAATCATCTGATTTTAATTGTGAGAAGAAAACTTTTTTCTCCCACTGGTGTGTCACTCTCCTTTTCTTCTTAAAGTTGACCATTCTGGTTTGGAGATCAGCAGTTATAAAATTATAGATACGTAATACCTCCCTCTTGCTTTTTAATTCTTAAATACTATTTGATGTCATATATAAGGACATCACATTCATATACTGAACTGAATATTTTTGTTTATTTAACAAATATATATTGTGTGCCTTCTATATCACCCAGCTAACTTAAGCATTATGTAATGTATGCAAAATAGGAGAGTTTATTAGAGACAAATTAAAAATATTACTATTAATTATCACCATAGTTATTACACTTAATAATATACACTATACAGTTCATGACTGTTTTTTATTAAGTGCCAGGCCCTAGCTCTAAGACATTGGGATGATTCTAAGATAGTTCATATGGTAATTCATTTAATCTGCTCAGAAATTATGAGATGGAGGTGATATCCATATTCTACAAACGAGGAAGCTGAAGCACTACGTAAGTTGTTCAGGGTCACGCAGCTAGTACGAGAAAGTGCTGGGAGGAAATCTAAGAAGCTGTGGACCTGTCATCATCCTAGTTATGATTTAGTGTCAGGTCAGGCATCCTCTTGAGTGCTGAAAAAAATCTTTGCTTCTTTGGGATTGACAGTCTTTTTTGCTGGCACCTGAGATGGGCCTTGCTAAAGGACATCTGTTTGTCTTCAATATCATTGCCACGTTCTGCAGTTCCGTTAAGTGACCCTGTGTTGAGCAGTTTCTGTGGGCAAGGTACTGTTGCTGGAGTGGTCACTAGGAGATACAGAAATGAACAAGACCATCCTGCCCTCAGCTTACAGTTTAATCAGGAAGAAAGATTAAACTGTAAGCTGAAAATGTACACAAGAAATGTACACAAGAAAATGCACAAAAGAAAATGCAGTACACAAGAAAATGCAGTACATACTGAGTGTGTGCACAAGAAAATGCAGTACATACTGAGTGTGTTGTAGAAGCTCAAAAAGATTATAGAAGCACAGATACATATTTTAATTCCATGCCATGGAGTCAGAGTAGAGAGCATTTTAATTGTTCCTTGATGAAGTTAATAGAAAGGCAAAGGGAATTGACTAGCTTTCATTAGGGAAAACTCTTTAGTATGACAGTAGGAGACTGTTACTTGGAACTTGTCCAAAGAGAGAAAAAAGGAGATGGGAAATCTAAGAGCTATATTGGAACAAATGGATGAGAGAAGGGATGCTGATTTGGGACATGACACCCATACTGAAGCTGTCAGTATCAGTACCTCCTCTGTTGGTCTACTACATGTATGATCTGTTGAAAACCTCGTGAGAAGGGAAATGTTTATAGGCTAGATGCTGTGCAGCTTCCATCACCATCTTGAAAGTAATCCCTCCTTATTATCTCCCTGGTTCATTCATTTTACCTTTTGCAGTTGGTAAGAATGGAAGCATCTTCTCAAAAGATGGTGCAAATCTCTCTTTAGGCTTATAAAATAATTTCAATTGCCTATATTAAAAAGTTACCAGAAAGAATTAGGAAGTCAGGAGCTTTTGAAAACTGTATGTTTTTTCTCCCTCAGTCCAAAAATAACCCACAGTTTTGGTTACATTTCTTTTTTATGTGTGTGCTGGTTATCTTATTTTAGTTTTCTGTTAGGAGAGCTTGAGGATTTTAATAGCATTAATCTTTTGCAATGTAAATTTTATTCTAATAAACAGTGAAGCAATCTGTTAGCCTCTGTAGGGGCTATAAAAGAACATGAGTTGTGGCTACTGCTCTGCCCTCAGGAAGCTTAAGTTGTATTTGAGAAGATGAAATTTTAAGAAAACCTCCGGAGGTACAAATAGGTAATGTGTTTTTATCACGGTAGCAGCTTTTTTCTGTGTTGCCTTCTTGTTTTCCTGTGTTCAGCTATATTAAACTATCATTCACACTGCAGTTTTTAGCCCCTTCCCCAGCTGTGCACTACTCTGCCTCAATTTAGGTGTATCCTAGACAGTGAAGCTCTTCTTGAAGTCACGTACCTGGCTAACACTTTGTGTTCATTGTATCTTTTGTGATGTTCTCTGTAGCACTTAATTGTTTGCTTGTTTTGGCTATTCAGATTCTTTTTTGGTTCCATATGAATTTTAGAATGATTTTTTCTAATTCTGTGAAAAATGGTGTTGGTAGTTTGATAGGAATAGCACCGAATCTGTAGATTGCTTTCAGCAGTATGGCCATTTTAACGATCCTGATTCTTCCAATCCATGAGCATGGAATGTTTTTCCATTTGTTTGTATCATCTGTGATTTCTTTTAGCAGTGTACAACACTTAATTTTACTTTCTAGTATGCTTGTCTTTCTCCCTCATTTAGACTGTAAACTCCTTGAAGACAGAGCCTTGGACATAGAGTTTACTCAGATACCTTTGGGACTGGTAAGAACTTTGGAGAACAACAACAGGTGTTGGGGGACAGTGATAAGTTTAATATTGGTGACTGCATTTGAAGTACAGCAAGATACTCAGATAGAAATGTCTGTTAACAGAACATGGCCTGGCACTTGATTAAGGTGGTAGATGTAGGCCATAATATGGTATGAGTTGCCAAGAGGCCTGTGGATAGATCCCTGGGTAATACCCTCATTTAAGATGTGGTAAAGATTTTAAAAGGGGGTAAATGTGAGCAGAGGAGGATGGGTTAGAGACCTGTGAGAATAAGTAAGTGATACAATGGACAGGAGGGAACAGTACTGTCAAGTGACACAGAATTAAGAGGAGGATGAGGACTGATAAAAAGCCTGAGATCATTAATAGATGATGGCTAATAGAAGCATTAATAGAAGATGGCTCTTCATAGAGAGCCATCTTAGTAGTGTGTGGACAGAAGAATGGATTCAGTTTGTCAGGGTCAAGGTGAGAGTGGGCCATTAGGAGGAAGCATTGTGAATAGATCTTTTTAAAAAGTGGGATAAAAGGAGGGGGAGAAAAAGAATAGCCTGATGGGTTATCAAAATCCAGGAGAGACATGTTTTTTGTTTTTTTTGTTTTTGTTTGTTTGTTTTTTGTGGCAGGGAGGTGGGTGGAGAAAAATGGTCTTTTATGTAGTAGAATGTATCTGAATATTGGCTAGTCTGAGGAAACCAAGAGAAAGGGGATGGAAGTGGTGGTAGCTTGCAGTGGCAATCAAGGAAGCAAGGTCTTGGAGCAGACTTGAGGACCCTGGAAAGAGCTGGAGTAATTTAAGAAGGTCTTGGAATTGAAAGAGGAACATGACAGGAAGTTAGAGATATGTCCGTGGATCATATATGACTGAGAAAAAATTCTGATGGAACTAAGAACTCAGTTTTTAAACTTTTACCAACATTGCTCAGCCAGATGGTATGTCTATTCAGGGGTAGCTAATTAACCAGATGGGTGGTAGGAGGATAAAGAGCAAGTGAGACATAAGAGCAAAACTGGAGTCGCTGACCATTGAGAAGTAAGCATTTTTAGGGAGGCAAGTGTTGATCAGAAAGGATCTTGACTACCTTTGAACTTGAAGGTCAGAATGTTTACACAAGACTCAGTAGAAGTGAAGAGAAATAAAGTGAGATAAGTTGTTCACTGGAGAGCAAATTTTGAAAATAGAACAATTCCAAGGGATGATAAGTTTACCTTGTGGCCCTCCGCTTGAATAGCAGGTAGAGAATACAGATCAAAGTCTTAGAATGAAGGTCAAGAGTGTGTGAAACCAGAGAGTTTGAAGGATCACCAACATGTTGTGATGGAGTGGGCTACAGTTCAACACATCCCTGTTGCCCATATTCTTTGCACTTTGGTGAGTTAACCATAAATAAATTCTTGTCTGATTTTATTAACTTTTAAATATTTTCTTCTTACAGATGTGTATATCTCATGATTGATATGGAGAAACTAGTCATGGGCCAAAGGTCAAGATACTTCTCTGGGAAATGTTGCTGCTGATGCTGCTTTACAAAGTCATACAATGAGTGTTTGGTTTAAGAAAGATTTTCATACTTAAAAGATTTTCATCTTGGAAATACATCAAGTGAAAATTAAATTCTTTTGGGAAACATTTTCCTTCTGATATATTATACTTGTAATGGGCGACATGGCAAACAACTCAGTTGCTTACAGTGGTGTGAAAAACTCTTTGAAGGAAGCTAATCATGATGGAGACTTTGGAATTACGCTCGCAGAGCTGCGGGCTCTCATGGAGCTCAGGTCCACAGATGCATTACGAAAAATACAGGAAAGCTATGGAGATGTCTATGGAATTTGCACCAAATTGAAAACATCTCCCAATGAAGGTGAGTTTTATTATGCTTGTTTTTGGTTCTTTACTGTTCACTGAAATTTGTTTCTTTTTATTAGGTTTAAGTGGAAACCCTGCAGATTTAGAAAGAAGAGAAGCAGTGTTTGGAAAGAATTTTATACCTCCTAAAAAGCCAAAAACCTTTCTTCAATTAGTATGGGAAGCATTACAAGATGTCACTTTAATTATATTAGAAATTGCAGCCATAGTATCATTGGGCCTTTCTTTTTATCAGCCTCCAGAAGGGGATAATGCACGTAAGTAAATGGGGGGAAAAAAGACATGTCTGTTTTGATAAGCATTTTCTTTCTTTCCAAATAGTTTGTGGAGAAGTTTCTGTTGGGGAGGAAGAAGGTGAAGGTGAAACTGGTTGGATTGAAGGAGCTGCAATCCTCTTGTCTGTAGTGTGTGTGGTGTTAGTAACAGCTTTCAATGACTGGAGTAAGGAAAAACAGTTTAGAGGTTTGCAGAGCCGAATTGAACAAGAACAGAAGTTCACTGTCATCAGGGGTGGTCAGGTCATTCAGATACCTGTAGCTGACATTACTGTTGGAGATATTGCTCAAGTGAAATATGGTAAGTAAGTAAAAAGAGCAGTACATCTGACAATAAGTTTAGTATATCATGCTTTTTATTTTAGGTGATCTTCTTCCAGCTGACGGCATACTTATTCAAGGCAACGATCTTAAAATTGATGAAAGCTCATTGACTGGTGAATCAGATCATGTTAAAAAGTCTTTAGATAAGGATCCCTTACTTCTATCAGGTAAAAATTTCATTTATATCTTTGAACACTTTTTTTTAAAAACAAACTATGTTTTTGGTTATAGGTACTCATGTAATGGAAGGCTCTGGAAGAATGGTAGTTACAGCTGTAGGTGTAAATTCTCAAACTGGAATTATCTTTACCTTACTTGGAGCTGGAGGTGAAGAGGAAGAGAAGAAAGATGAGAAGAAAAAGGAAAAGAAAAGTAAGAATAACAATTTTCTATAATTGGTATTTGGAAAGCTTTAATTCCCATTTTGTTCCTACAGATAAGAAACAAGATGGAGCTATTGAGAATCGCAACAAAGGTAAATTTAGGAGGACAAAAGTACAGTGAGCTTATAGTGAAGTTCTATTTGCTCTTAAATGTAGCAAAAGCCCAGGATGGTGCAGCCATGGAAATGCAGCCATTGAAGAGTGAAGAAGGTGGAGATGGTGATGAAAAAGATAAAAAGAAAGCAAATTTGCCAAAAAAGGAAAAATCTGTTTTACAAGGGAAACTTACAAAACTGGCTGTTCAGATTGGCAAAGCAGGTATGATATAGAGAAGAAAATAAAGTGTTTTAATCACATTTTTCTTTCATTTCTATTCTGAAAGGTCTGTTGATGTCTGCCATCACAGTTATCATTCTAGTATTATATTTTGTCATTGACACCTTCTGGGTTCAGAAAAGACCATGGCTTGCTGAGTGCACACCAATTTATATACAATACTTTGTGAAGTTCTTCATTATTGGAGTTACAGTTTTAGTGGTCGCAGTGCCAGAAGGTCTTCCACTTGCAGTCACGATCTCACTGGCTTATTCAGTCAAAGTAAGTAGAAAATAGTTCAGTAGACGTTGTTACTTAACTAGTTTTTTTTTTTTGGTCACTGTAGAAAATGATGAAAGATAATAACTTAGTAAGGCATCTGGATGCTTGTGAAACCATGGGAAATGCTACAGCTATTTGTTCAGATAAAACAGGAACTTTGACAATGAACAGAATGACAGTCGTTCAAGCTTACATAAATGAAAAACATTATAAAAAGGTTCCTGAACCAGAAGCTATTCCACCAAATATTTTGTCCTATCTTGTAACAGGAATTTCTGTGAATTGTGCTTATACATCAAAAATATTGGTAAGGTTTTTGAAATAATTTATGAAAATTAAGATACTAGCTACTAAATGTTTTTCTCTTATAGCCACCAGAGAAAGAGGGTGGATTACCTCGTCACGTTGGTAATAAAACTGAATGTGCCTTGTTGGGACTTCTTTTGGATTTAAAACGGGATTATCAGGATGTTAGAAATGAAATACCAGAAGAAGCACTGTACAAAGTCTACACCTTCAATTCTGTTAGGAAGTCCATGAGTACTGTCCTGAAAAATTCAGATGGAAGTTATCGAATATTCAGCAAGGGTGCATCTGAGATAATTCTGAAAAAGTAAGAGTAAAATGCTTGGATGAATAAATTGCTATTGATGTTTGGATTCAACATTTCCTTTTAGGTGTTTCAAAATCTTGAGTGCTAATGGTGAGGCAAAAGTATTCAGACCAAGGGACCGTGATGATATTGTAAAAACTGTGATTGAACCGATGGCATCAGAAGGCTTGAGAACCATATGTCTTGCATTCAGAGATTTTCCAGCAGGAGAACCAGAACCAGAGTGGGATAATGAAAATGATATTGTCACCGGCCTTACATGCATTGCTGTTGTGGGGATTGAAGATCCTGTGAGACCTGAGGTGGTGAAACATTCTGTGTTCTGCATGTGCAGACTTTGTAATTTTTTTTTTTAATGTAAACCAGGTGCCAGATGCAATTAAAAAGTGTCAGAGGGCTGGAATTACTGTGCGGATGGTCACTGGTGATAATATTAATACTGCTCGGGCCATTGCTACCAAATGTGGTATTTTACATCCTGGGGAAGATTTTCTGTGCCTAGAAGGTAAAGATTTTAACAGAAGAATACGAAATGAAAAAGGAGAGGTAAAGATTTATTATTATTTTGTTTTTGGTTGGGGCATATTTTAACTTTGATAAACACTTATAGATTGAGCAAGAGAGGATAGACAAGATTTGGCCAAAACTTCGAGTACTTGCAAGATCATCTCCTACTGATAAGCATACACTGGTTAAAGGTAAGTAGATTTTTCAGTTATTTCACAATTTCTTTTATAACACAAATATTTGCTTGTATTTAAGGTATAATTGACAGCACTGTCTCAGACCAACGCCAGGTTGTAGCTGTAACTGGTGATGGTACAAATGATGGCCCAGCACTAAAGAAAGCAGATGTTGGATTTGCAATGGTAAGAATTTACTCATTCAAATATCCAAACGTTTTAGTCTAATTCACAAAATTTTTTTTAACAGGGTATTGCTGGAACTGATGTAGCTAAAGAAGCATCCGATATTATTCTCACAGATGACAACTTTACAAGCATTGTTAAAGCAGTTATGTGGGGACGAAATGTCTATGACAGCATCTCAAAATTCCTTCAGTTCCAACTTACTGTTAATGTAGTAGCAGTGATTGTTGCTTTTACGGGCGCCTGCATTACTCAAGTAGGTGATGACTTGTCTATCAAAACTTGTTTTGAATGTCTATTAGGAAACATATCTTTTCTAGGACTCACCGCTTAAGGCTGTGCAGATGCTGTGGGTAAACCTCATAATGGATACACTCGCTTCCCTGGCTCTGGCAACGGAACCACCCACTGAGTCTCTCTTGCTTCGGAAACCTTATGGTAGAAATAAGCCTCTCATCTCACGTACAATGATGAAGAATATTTTGGGTCATGCATTCTATCAACTTGTAGTAGTCTTTACACTCTTATTTGCTGGTAAGAATTCAGTGTCTAATAAAGCTTCAGTTAATTACAAAATAGTCATTTTTCATTCTTTCAGGAGAAAAGTTTTTTGACATTGATAGTGGAAGAAATGCTCCTTTGCATGCTCCTCCTTCAGAACATTATACTATTGTTTTTAATACCTTTGTGCTGATGCAACTTTTCAACGAAATAAATGCCCGGAAAATTCATGGTGAAAGAAATGTATTCGAAGGAATCTTTAACAATGCCATCTTCTGCACAATTGTTTTAGGCACTTTTGTGGTACAGGTGGGTAATTGGAAAAGATAGTTTCAAATTTGTTAAGTAAATTTACTCTTGATTATTCCTCCAGATAATAATTGTGCAGTTTGGTGGAAAACCTTTCAGTTGTTCAGAACTTTCAATAGAACAGTGGCTATGGTCAATATTCCTAGGAATGGGAACATTACTCTGGGGCCAGGTAAAAATTTCATCAGTTTTTGTTTAAACCTATTTATTTCTAAGTTCATTCCCCTGTGTTGTAGCTTATTTCAACAATTCCAACTAGCCGTTTAAAATTCCTCAAAGAAGCTGGTCATGGAACACAAAAGGAAGAAATACCTGAGGAGGAATTAGCAGAGGATGTTGAAGAGATTGATCACGCTGAAAGGGAGTTGCGGCGTGGCCAAATCTTGTGGTTTAGAGGTCTGAACAGAATCCAAACACAGGTATGGGCCTGGTAGAGAGGTAGGAGAGATGAAGCAAGCTGTCACAATCTCTGATTCCTTGCAGATGGATGTAGTGAATGCTTTCCAGAGTGGAAGTTCCATTCAGGGGGCTCTAAGGCGGCAACCCTCCATCGCCAGCCAGCATCATGATGTAACAAATATTTCTACCCCTACACATGTAGTTGACATATTTCTGTATTTTCTGATATTTACAGATTCGAGTGGTGAATGCATTTCGTAGTTCTTTATATGAAGGGTTAGAAAAACCGGAATCAAGAAGTTCGATTCACAACTTTATGACACATCCTGAGTTTAGGATAGAAGATTCAGAGCCTCATATCCCCCTTATTGATGACACTGATGCCGAAGATGATGCTCCTACAAAACGTAACTCCAGTCCTCCACCCTCTCCCAACAAAAATAACAATGCTGTTGACAGTGGAATTCACCTTACAATAGAAATGAACAAGTCTGCTACCTCTTCATCCCCAGGAAGCCCACTACATAGTTTGGAAACATCACTCTGATTGTAAGCTGAATGTTAACACACTAGCTGCATTGTAAAGAAACAAATTGAAACTGGGTCTTTTCACATATTGTGATGGACAAGCTAGTATTCTTGTCTTTGGACTTCAACAGAAGACACACTTGTACGAATGTAGATTTATTTTTTTAAAAAAAAAAAAGCAAAGCTTTCTGCCAGACTGAGGGTGCTTTTTGGGGGGTGGGAGAAATGAACTGACAGATAAACAGTAACTCAGCGTAAGTGACCTGTGGATCATCAGTAGTACCCAAGCATGGTCCTGAACAGTGTATTAGCAGAGCTTTAGTTTATCTCAGTCCTGGATGGGAGAGAGAGGGAGGAGTAAAACTGGGCAAGACAAAGAGCCCTGGATCGTTGAATTGATAGTTTAATTTCTGCTGTTGGCTGTTAATAATTTGGATTATTTATGTTTATAAATGATACAGATCTGTTTACAAGGTTTGTAGATACTTTTTTTGTTCCTGTTCATAGATGGGAAGCTTCCTTATAACTGATGCAGAGAAAAATTAGTCCTTCAAATACTGCTGTATTTTCAGGAAAAAAAAAAAAAGGGGTGTTTCTATTGAAACTGTACTAAATTTTTGCCTACAATTTACCTTGTTAAATATTGTAGATAAATTGCTAATACTAATAGCCAAATAGATAACACTAATGCTTTGTTTAAAAAAACGAAAAAAACAAAACAAAACAAAAAAACATGAGCAGTGGTGTTCTAATGAAGTTATGACATCTGTCCTAATTAGTTTCTTAAATACATTTACTACTTAATGGTTTTGAAGCAACTGTTTAATTTTTAAAATTTTTGAAAACTTGCTAATAACCTTTTGTTCAGAATTTAGTAGATTGTTTAATGCAGGACATCAACTACATAATGAAAGATGCTTGAAATGCTTTTGTTATTTCAGGCAAATCAAATTAAATCAGACTATCAAACTACAAGAGAACCTTAGTCTTTTTTGTTTTTGTCTAAACATGTTAGTTTAGTGATGTCTTGGTGAACTGTGAGTGAACTGTATTGATTTTTCTAATCTTTAGAGACCTTCACACAGCATGAGGGCTGTTGGCATTTTGAAAAAGGTTAATAAGTAGAAGCATACATGTTTTCCTTTTGTTTTTGAAACTTGTTTGTAAACATAAATAAATATGCCCTTTTATTAAATAAATTCATGGCAATGTTTTTTTAAAAGACATTTCAGCTTCTTTACTCAGTTCTGCATATACAGTGCATCAGTCTGTTCTCTTTGACCACAATTGGAATACATTTCAAGATGGTAACAGCCCCATGAAGTACCGCTTTAATTCCTTGCTGGTAATCTAATAGAATCAGATTAAGAAAATTAACACAATTTTACCATTTGACATACTCTTCATTGAATTTAGTTTGTCTAAAATAGTCTCACAGGTAAAAAACATAACAACAATGACCACCATTGTCTTTGATACATTTATTTTAATTCTTAAGTGGCCAAATAACAGATTAGGTAAAATGAGATTACATGAAAAGGTTCTAAAATGATATATTTAGATGCAATAATTAACCATATGCTAGAATGCCCACCTCTAAGCCAATTGGATTCTTTAGCTCTCTTTTTCTTTCCTTCATCTACCTTCTTCTCTTTTTTGCCTCTGTCTTTACCCTTTAGAAACTGGCATGTGTTAGGGCCCAGATTTCACCAGATACACAATCCTCAGGCTGACATAAAGTTTACGAGGACTGCTACTATAACTGAGAGTGCTGACCAAGCAAAGAAACATTTAGTTGATGGTGCTTGATATTTTTGGTGGGTGGGGGAAATCTTTTTCTCACCATCAAATCTTTGCAGTAATCCTCTGCAGGTCTTAGAAACACATTGGCTCTGTCAGCATTTGTAATTGTACATTTATTCATCAGGTATTTATAGTGAATCATACTGTAAAAAAGAGGTAGCATGATATGCTGGAAAGCATATTAGACTAGGAGTCAAGACCTGGTTTCTAGTCTTGGTTTTGCCATTAATGTGCTGCATGATCTTGGGAAAATCATTTACCCTAAATAAGGGTGGTGGACTATCTTGAAGAACCCTTTCAACTCTAAAAATTGACCCTATCAACTGGAGAGCCCACAAGGCATAGGGAATAGAGAAAAGGGAAATGTTTTCAGTTTTCTTTTTTATTTTGGTTATGCTTAAATATGAATGTAATTACCAAAAGATTTAGAAGTGCATGTGCTTTGGAGGATTTGTATTGAGCTTTTACAGTATTCATTTTTCAACTCAAGGCAATGGCTTTCTACACCAACTCTAATCCATAAACGGGTCTTATGACATCTATGAAGTAGTAGCAAGACATGCTTAGTGTGTATTTCTCTCTTTGAGACACTGTAATTTCTACCAGAAATTTCCAGAGCATTATGTAGGTAGAAAAAAATGCAAGCAAGCTGTTAAAGATCTTGGATCCCATTATATAGTATGTATAGCTGAAATCTGTAATTCAATCACTTTTTCTCTTTTATCCTCTAACCAAAAAATTGTTTAATTTTGCATCCCAAATGTTTTTAATCTTTGTATATTTTTTAAAAATCCTTTTCTCCTCATCATTGCCTTTTTTGTGGTTGTAAATAGACTTACTTGCACTTTGAAGATGAGTTACTCCTTGTCATCTTACAAATATGTGATATGGTAATTTTCATAACAGATGTCAGTTTTGAACCAAGAATTGGTGATTTGTTTATAAGAAAAAAACTGGCTTCATTTCTGTGAAATTGCTCTTTGAAAATTTCTTTTTACACGTGTAAGCCAACTGAGATACCGTGATGGTGTTGATTTCTTTCAATGATGCTTACCATCTATTTTAGCCACTGAGCCTTTTATTATTTGTCTATTTGTAAAGTTTATTTGTCTTAACTCATTTAATAAATATACTGTTTATCTGTTTCTGAATGGGGACTGAACTTTTTGGATATTGATATTGA